CTTGAGACTCACTCACTATCATGAGAACAGCATGGGGGAAACTGCCCCCATGATCCAATTAACTCCACCTGGTCCCGCCCTTGACACATGGGGATTATGAGGATTATAATTCAAGATGAGATTTGGGTAGGGACACAGAGCCAAACCGTATGAGATGGGGTCTTGCTATGTTGACCAGTCTGGTCTTGAACTCCTAGGCTCAAGCAATCCTCCTGCCTCAGCCTCCCAAAATGCTGGAATTACAGATGTGAGCCACCGTACCTGGCATCCAGCAGATATTTCTACTGCATTTCTCCAGGAATGAGTGGGTTGGAGATGAGGAGATTCTGGAACTTCTGTCATTTCCTCCCAACAATTCTGGGACTCATGTTCACTCTCCTGGGATAGGGGAAACTGACTTAAAGTGATTTTCAAATGGCATTCCTGTTGAAAGAGTTAATATATGTACATGCATACAACATACACACACATTTGTGTATGCTACATACCATGGAGGAAAGCCAGTCCTGGTATAAATTGTATAACTTCAAAATAATAATGGAATTATGATTTCATTTTAATACTGATTTCAATTAAAAATTTTAATAGACTATTTTTTAGAGGTTTTAAGTTTACAGAAAATCTAGGTAGACAACACAGAAAATTCCCATTAACCCCTGTATTAGTCTGCTAGGACTTCCATAACAAAATACTACAGGCTGAGTAGCTTAAACAACAGAAATTTGTTTTCCCACAGTTCTGGAGGCTAGAAGACCAAGGTGCCCACAAGTCTGGTTTCTGGTGATGCCTATTTACCTTACTTGCAGATGGCTGCCTTCTCCCTGTGTCCTCACATGGCCTTTCCTCTGAGCACCTGGAGGCAAGAGAGTGAGCTCTGGTGTGTATTCCTCTACCTAGGAGACACCAGTCCTATTGAATTAGGGCCTCAGCCTTACGATCTCATTTAACCCTCATTGCCTCCCTTTAGGTGACTAGGTGTGAGGGTGGAGCCCTCAAGAGACTGCCTTCTCTCCATCTGCTGTTTGTAGTGGGAGGATACCTCCAGAGAGGCTGCTGCTCATTGAGCTGCACTCACATGAGGATACAGACTTTGTGAAGAAGGAATTGGCAACACTGAAACCTCCAGAACAAAGGCTGTCACTAAGGTATGTGCTACAAGCATCCTTGGGGAAGAAGGAGTGAATGTCTTTTATGTGTCTCTGTGACCAGGTCCCGCTGCCTTGATGGATTATACACTTGACCTCAGTGTGACAACAGTGACCGACTACTACTACCCTGATATCTTCTCAAGCCCCTGTGATGCGGAACTTATTCAGACAAATGGCAAGTTGCTCCTTGCTGTCTTTTATTGCCTCCTGTTTGTATTCAGTCTTCTGGGAAACAGCCTGGTCATCCTGGTCCTTGTGGTCTGCAAGAAGCTGAGGAGCATCACAGATGTATACCTCTTGAACCTGGCCCTGTCTGACCTGCTTTTTGTCTTCTCCTTCCCCTTTCAGACCTACTATCTGCTGGACCAGTGGGTGTTTGGGACTGTAATGTGCAAAGTGGTGTCTGGCTTTTATTACATTGGCTTCTACAGCAGCATGTTTTTCATCACCCTCATGAGTGTGGACAGGTACCTGGCTGTTGTCCATGCCGTGTATGCCCTAAAGGTGAGGACGATCAGGATGGGCACAACGCTGTGCCTGGCAGTATGGCTAACCGCCATTATGGCTACCATCCCATTGCTAGTGTTTTACCAAGTGGCCTCTGAAGATGGTGTTCTACAGTGTTATTCATTTTACAATCAACAGACTTTGAAGTGGAAGATCTTCACCAACTTCAAAATGAACATTTTAGGCTTGTTGATCCCATTCACCATCTTTATGTTCTGCTACATTAAAATCCTGCACCAGCTGAAGAGGTGTCAAAACCACAACAAGACCAAGGCCATCAGGTTGGTGCTCATTGTGGTCATTGCATCTTTACTTTTCTGGGTCCCATTCAACGTGGTTCTTTTCCTCACTTCCTTGCACAGTATGCACATCTTGGATGGATGTAGCATAAGCCAACAGCTGACTTATGCCACCCATGTCACAGAAATCATTTCCTTTACTCACTGCTGTGTGAACCCTGTTATCTATGCTTTTGTTGGGGAGAAGTTCAAGAAACACCTCTCAGAAATATTTCAGAAAAGTTGCAGCCAAATCTTCAACTACCTAGGAAGACAAATGCCTAGGGAGAGCTGTGAAAAGTCATCATCCTGCCAGCAGCACTCCTCCCGTTCCTCCAGCGTAGACTACATTTTGTGAGGATCAATGAAGACTAAATATAAAAAACATTTTCTTGAATGGCATGCTAGTAGCAGTGAGCAAAGGTGTGGGTGTGAAAGGTTTCCAAAAAAAGTTCAGCATGAAGGATGCCATATATGTTGTTGCCAACACTTGGAACACAATGACTAAAGACATAGTTGTGCATGCCTGGCACAACATCAAGCCTGTGATTGTGTTTATTGATGATGTTGAACAAGTGGTAACTTTAAAGGATTCTGTATGCCAAGTGAAAAAAAAAGATGTCTGACCTCCTTACATATGCAAAAATATACCTTCAGAGACTGTCAGTAGG